AAAAAAAAAAGATTAGGGATACTAAAACGAAAACATTAGTGTTTGGAGAGAAAACCGAATGGATAAATGGAATCGATATTAGGAAAATAAGAGAATTCTGTAAGGTAGCTGAAAAAGCTGACATTTTATACATTGAAGTCATAATTGTTCATAACTTTTAGAAGTTAGAGATAATAAGAATTTGAGTTTAGAGTCAAAAGGGTCAGGCTCCATCAAATACTAATATCCTAATCAAAGAATTACTTGGCCAGGTGCGGCGGCTCATGCCTGTAATCCCAGCACTTTGGGAGGCCGAGGTGGACACATGACGAGGTCAGGAGATCGAGACCATCCTGGCTAACACGGTGAAACCCCGTCTCTTCTGAAAATAGAAAAAATTAGCCGGGCGAGGTGGCGGGTGCCTGTAGTCCCAGCTACTCGGGAGGCTGAGGCAGGAGAATGGTGTGAACCCGGGAGGTGGAGCTTTCAGTGAGCCGAAATCACGCCACTGCACTCCAGCCTGGGCAACAGAGCGAGAGACTTTGTCTCGAAAAGAAAAAAAAGAATTATTTAACTTAACTTTAGGGTGCTCTAATAATCAAAATTGATAGTGGCTTGTGAACAGATAGATCACTTGAATAGAATAGAGCCCAGAAATAAACCCAAATGCTTCTGGGGGAGTTTAGCATATTATAAACATGGCATTTCAAATCAATGAGGAAAAGAAATCATTTGCAGCTCACCCCACCATAGGCAGCAGGAATAGGAAGTCATTGGCAGAATAAAAAGATGGTAAGGACAGAATTGTAGAACAGTACATTTCTTGCTTCCCCACTTTTCAAAGTATTTTTTGCTTTTACACAAGTATAAGTGTAATTTGATTTTCTCAATGTATACTAATTCTTTTGTCTCTTTCTTAGATGAATGAAAAAAATTACACCTTTAGAAAAAGAGTTGTTATAAAAAAGCCTTGGTTGCGTCTGGGGGAAGTGACAGCACAGAAGAGACCAGAGAATAGCCTGCTGGAGGAGACCCTGCACTTTGACCATGCTGTCCGGATGGGTACGGTGCCCTCTTCTGCAAAGTTTTTCTATCACCTAAAGAATACTTGTTGTATTTCCTTTAGTGCCTGTGATTACAGAGGAAATACCTTTCAACTGGAAGATATCATTAAACACAGGAAAAGAGATCAGGTCAGTAAGAATTAAATTTAACTTAATTGAAATCTATCCTGACTTAACCTTTCTCTATTTGCAGTACATCGAGAAATTAACAAAGGAGAGGGATGCTCCGAGTCTGGAACTGTACAGGAACACGTAGGATGGGGGAAGGTGGAATGGGAGGTCTGTTCATTCCTTTCTCTACTGCCTCTGGCCACAGCATAACCGATGAGGAGTTGAAGGAGAAAAATGCTGAACTACAAGAAAAACTTCGACTTGTAGAATCTGAAAAGTCTGAGATCCAGCTCAACGTAAAGGACCTTAAAAGGAAGCTGGAAAGGGCCCAGCTCCTGCTGCCACAGGCGAGCAGCTGCAGCCCCGGGGGTTGTGGGAGTGAGGTTTGAACCAACACTTTCACTATTCCAGCAGCAGCTGCAGGTGGAGGCTGACCGCCTGGGTAAGGAGCTACAGAGTGTGTCAGCAAAGCTCCAAGCCCAGGTGGAAGAGAACGAGTTGTGGAACCTCCTGAACCAGCAACAAGAGGAGAAGATGTGGAGGCAGGAGGAGAAGATACAGGAGCAGGAAGAGAAGATGTGTGAGCAGGAGCTGAAGATAAGGGAGCAGGAGGAGAAGATGTGGAGGCAGGAGGAGAAGATGCATGAGCAGGAAGAGAAGATACGGGAGCAGGAGGACAAGATGTGGAGGCAGGAGGAGAAGATACGGGAGCAGGAAGAGAAGATACGGGAGCAGGAGGAGAAGATGTGGAGGCAGGAGGAGAAGATACGGGAGCAGGATGAGAAGATACAGGAGCAGGAGGAGGAGATGTGGAGGCAGGAGGAGAAGATACGGGAGCAGGAGGAGAAGAGGCAGGAGAAGATGTGGAGGCAGGAGAAGAAGATGCGCGAGCAGGATGAGAAGATACGGGAGCAGGAGGAGGAGATGTGGAGGCAGGAGGAGAAGATACGGGAGCTGGAGGAGATGATGCAAGATCAGGAGGAGAAGCTGCGGGAGGTGGAGGAGAAAATGCAGGAGGAGGAGGAAAAGATGCAGGAGCAGGAGGAGAAGATACAGAGGCAGGAGGAGAAGATCCAGGAGCAGGAGGAGAAGACGTGGAGGCAGGAGAAGCTGCTCAAGCAGGAAGAGAAGATATGGGAGCAGGAGGAGAAGATGTGGAGGCAGGAGGAGAAGATGTGGGAACAGGAGGAGAAGATGCAGGAACAGGAGGAGAAGATGCAGAGGCAGGAGGAGAAGATGCGGGAGCAGGAAGTGAGGCTGTGGCAGCAGGAGGAGAAGATGCAGGAACAGGAGGTGAGGCTGCAGGAGCTGGAGGAGAGGCTGGGGTGCCTTCTCACTCTCTTTCCTGGCCCCTTAGGAGCACCTGGAAGCTGCCATCTACCAAGCAGATGACAAGAACACAAATATAATAAACATGTAAAAGCCGGCAGCAAGGCCTGGAGAAGAGTAAGCTGCCATGTGACTGTTTAGAATAGAGTCTGAGCACAAACCTGAAAAAAAAAAAAAGAAAATTTATTTATTTTAAATTTTGGCAAAATACTGGCCAGGCACGGTGGCTCATGCCTGTAATCCCAGCAATTTGGGAGGCTGAGGTGAATGGATGACCTGAGGTCAGGAGTTCAAGGCCAGCCTGGCCAATACAAAAATTAGCCGGGCATGGTGGCACATGCCTGTAATCCCAACTACTTGGGAGGCTGAGGCAGGAGAATCGCTTGAACCTGGGAGGCAGAGGTTGCAGTGAGCTGAGATCGTGCCACTGCACTCAAGCCTGGGTGACAGAGTGAGACTCTGTCTCAAAAAAAAAAAAAAAGTTTCTTCCTTACATGTATGTTTCTATTAGTTTTTTTCTTGGTCTTTCTCATTTAGTCTGATGTTGTCTTATGGCATTCCTAGTAAAGTTTTATCTGCCTCCAGAGAGTATTGACTTTGACTTTATGGCACACAA